TCAACTACTCGGTGATAACCCTGTAATTCTCCAGTCTCCAATCTGTCCTCCCCAAACCCTTCTCCGCAACTCCTCAAGAGGATCATCGGGTGGAGTCCTTCCCCCTTCTGAACCTTCCGTGGCTGCTCACTACTCCGAGGACCAAGTTAAACATCCTTTAGGTTATTTAGCTGCACGTCCTGGCCCCTACTCTGTACACTAGCTTCTACATCTGGCCGTGTACCCACCTGTTCACTGTGCTCCAGCTACCTGGCCCTTTCCTCCTTCAGCTTCTTTGCACAACTTGTCTGTTTTGGCTCCTGCTTTAATCTCAGCTTTGATGCCACTTAGGCCTTTCCTAGCTGATTCCCGCCCTCACCCCTGTTACCCGCCATCTAATTACAGCTCTCTAAATGTGCTTCAACAGCACCTTTCATGTCACTGATTGCAATTTGCATTGAATACTTGCCTGATTATTTTTGTCTGCAAGTGCCACATGGGTTTAGCCCTGCTCCTGACAAGCACACTGCTGAACTGAGTAACTTTTGAATGAATGAATGAATGAGTGAATAAATCAGTGAAGGTCCTACTTGGCACTGTCATCATCCTATCATCAAAATATTTCGAGTCCCTCGGTGTTGCTATCCCTGGCATGCCCATCCCCGCGGGCTGGCAAAACCCTGGAGGGGGCAGCCTCCCAAGGCACCGCCGCGGGCTCAGCCCATCTAGGAATGACTCCCGCACCACGCGGCGAGGGGCGGGTCCGGCGGCGAGGTGTCCTGCTGCCTAGCAGGTTCACGTGTACTGGTGCAGGTGGGGAGGAAGGCAAGGAAGGAGCGCAGCAGGGCGCGCCAGATACGTGGAGGGGAGCGCGGGCGGCGCCTCGCTCGCCTCCGGCTTCGCCGTCGGTCACTGCCTGGGAACGCGACTTCCTCCTCTAGGGGCCGACGTGCGGGGCGGGGCGGGGCCGGGCGGGAGACGCCCCCGCAGGGCTGGGCTGAAAGCCGCCCCAATGGGATTCGGTGCGGGGCAGCGACTGCGCCCCGTCCCGGCGCCGCGCTCGTCCGCAGAGGAGGCGGCCCGGCCCGGGCAGCTGCGGCTCGGGATCCGTCGAGGGGAGGCCGAGCTTGCCAAGCTGGCGCCCAGCGGGGTCATGGTGCCCGGCGCCCGCGGCGGCGGCGCACTGGCGCGGGCTGCCGGGCGGGGCCTCCTGGCTTTGCTGCTCGCGGTCTCCGCCCCGCTCCGGCTGCAGGCGGAGGAGCTGGGTGAGTGGAGCGCGTCCGGCTGGCGGCGGGACAAAAAAGTGTCCACCCCTCCCGTTGTTTGCAGCCAGCCAGGTCCAGGCATTGGGGTTTAGTGGCCAGAGCTGGGATTATTTCGGCTCCTTATGCCCTGTTCTTCTGGATCCGTTTAACTAAAGGTACATATTTACATAGATTGTTTCACATAATTTCTTTTATTCCCCCCTTCTTTTTCTTTACCAGGTGATGGCTGTGGACACCTAGTGACTTATCAGGATAGTGGCACAATGACATCTAAGAATTATCCCGGGACCTACCCCAATCACACTGTTTGCGAAAAGACAATTACAGTACCAAAGGGGAAAAGACTGATTCTGAGGTTGGGAGATTTGGATATCGAATCCCAGACCTGTGCTTCTGACTATCTTCTCTTCACCAGCTCTTCAGATCAATATGGTAAGAAAAGAGAACTAGGTTTCTCTGAGCATTGAAATGTGCCACAAGTGTGCTTTGTTTTTAGGTCCATACTGTGGAAGTATGACTGTTCCCAAAGAACTCTTGTTGAACACAAGTGAAGTAACCGTCCGCTTTGAGAGTGGATCCCACATTTCTGGCCGGGGTTTTTTGCTGACCTATGCGAGCAGCGACCATCCAGGTATAACGGAAGAATCAACACAAATCTCTAAACTATTAATTGCAATTATCTTTATTTATGACAGATTTAATAACATGTTTGGAACGAGCTAGCCATTATTTGAAGACAGAATACAGGTAAGTATAGGTATCCTAACTGTGTTGCAGTCAAAATATAAATTATTTATTTTTCTTTTTCCAGCAAATTCTGCCCAGCTGGTTGTAGAGACGTAGCAGGAGACATTTCTGGGAATATGGTAGATGGATATAGAGATGTAAGTAATTGAGGGTAATGGCAGAGAATGAAAAGTTCTGCATAATGATGTTGCTGTGTTTCAGACCTCTTTATTGTGCAAAGCTGCCATCCATGCAGGAATAATTGCTGATGAACTAGGTGGCCAGATCAGTGTGCTTCAGCGCAAAGGGATCAGTCGATATGAAGGGATTCTGGCCAATGGTGTTCTTTCGAGGGAGTAAGTATTTTTTTTCAGTATCGTTTGTTCTGTTACCTTCTCATGTTTGTCTTTATTGTTTCAGTGGTTCCCTGTCAGACAAGCGATTTCTGTTTACCTCCAATGGTAAGGATCATGCTTTCCTTAAGAATTTGATAATCTAAAATATCTTACTGCACTCTTTTTTCAGGTTGCAGCAGATCCTTGAGTTTTGAACCTGACGGGCAAATCAGAGCTTCTTCCTCATGGCAGTCGGTCAATGAGAGTGGAGACCAAGTTCACTGGTCTCCTGGCCAAGCCCGACTTCAGGACCAAGGCCCATCATGGGCTTCGGGCGACAGTAGCAACAACCACAAACCACGAGAGTGGCTGGAGATCGATTTGGGGGAGAAAAAGAAAATAACAGGTGCAGAAAATAACACAAGTGCCAAGTGCAGGAAAATAGCCTGTAAATATTATTTTCTTACAAGGAATTAGGACCACAGGATCTACACAGTCGAACTTCAACTTTTATGTTAAGAGTTTTGTGATGAACTTCAAAAACAATAATTCTAAGTGGAAGACCTATAAAGGAATTGTGAATAATGAAGAAAAGGTAAGAGGTAACCCTAGAGGCAAGAGAACTGAAATCTTAAGGTAAACATAATTTCCTTCTATAGGTGTTTCAGGGTAACTCTAACTTTCGGGACCCAGTGCAAAACAATTTCATCCCTCCCATCGTGGCCAGATATGTGCGGGTTGTCCCCCAGACATGGCACCAGAGGATAGCCTTGAAGGTGGAGCTCATTGGTTGCCAGATTACACAAGGTAGGGCTCAGGGCAAGCCAGTGAGTTACTCAATGTGGTTTTCCCGACATCCCTCCTCTCTCAGGTAATGATTCATTGGTGTGGCGCAAGACAAGTCAAAGCACCAGTGTTTCAACTAAGAAAGAAGATGAGACAATCACAAGGCCCATCCCCTCGGAAGAAACATCCACAGGTAGAGCCGTGATTGTCTGTGGTTTCATAAGGGTTGTAACGTGATGGCTTTCCGTCTTCTTTAGGAATAAACATTACAACGGTGGCTATTCCATTGGTGCTCCTTGTTGTCCTGGTGTTTGCTGGAATGGGGATCTTTGCAGCCTTTAGAAAGTATGGTGACTTTACATGTTTAAATTTCTTCTTAAATATTCAGTAGGACTTTTTGTCTTGATAGGAAGAAGAAGAAAGGAAGTCCGTATGGATCAGCAGAGGCTCAGAAAACAGGTTGGTTGAAAACTCTATCTACAATTTTATCTTATTCATTTGGTTTATGTTACCTTTATTCCAGACTGTTGGAAGCAGATTAAATATCCCTTTGCCAGACATCAGTCAGCTGAGTTTACCATCAGCTATGATAATGAGAAGGAGATGACACAAAAGTTAGATCTCATCACAAGTGATATGGCAGGTAAGTGTCATATTTCTAGGACTGTGCTATTAATTTCCACACTGTGTGACTTCCACCTCCATAGCTTCTCCAGAGCCAGTTTCAGAGCCACTTCCTCCCTGAAGTATGTCCCCATGCCCCAGGACGTCGTCGTCGCCCCCATCTCTGAGAAGACCCTGCGAAGCTTCCTGAGCAGGCGGTGCGGTTGTGTACTGCCTGCGGGTGGCTTCTGTGGCTTTCACATCAGGGTTTTCCGCAGTGCCTGGGACACCTGAGGGCACCCGGGGGGAAAGTCAGTCACCACGACCTGAAGCAGAGTATCCCCGTCTGCCACTGACAGGCCGGCCCGTGTGTGGTGCCCGCTAGCTGCCATCTGTCTTGTGGTTTCAGATTACCAGCAGCCCCTCATGATTGGCACCGGGACAGTCACGAGGAAGGGCTCCACCTTCCGGCCCATGGACACGGATGCCGAGGAGGCAGGGGTGAGCACCGATGCCGGCGGCCACTATGACTGCCCGCAGCGGGCCGGCCGCCACGAGTACGCGCTGCCCCTGGCGCCCCCGGAGCCCGAGTACGCCACGCCCATCGTGGAGCGGCACGTGCTGCGCGCCCACACGTTCTCTGCGCAGAGCGGCTACCGCGTCCCAGGGCCCCAGCCCGGCCACAAACACTCCCTCTCCTCGGGCGGCTTCTCCCCCGTAGCGGGTGTGGGCGCCCAGGACGGAGACTATCAAAGGCCACACAGCGCACAGCCTGCGGACAGGGGCTACGACCGGCCCAAAGCTGTCAGCGCCCTCGCCACCGAAAGCGGGCACCCTGACTCTCAGAAGCCCCCAACGCATCCCGGGACGAGTGACAGCTATTCTGCCCCCAGAGACTGCCTCACACCCCTCAACCAGACGGCCATGACTGCCCTTTTGTGAACACAATGTGAAAGAAGCCTGCTGTGGTACTGAGCGTCGGGCTGTCACAAGGCACTGGAAGAAGGGAGCCTGCTGGTCCAGAGTGTGCGTGTGTATCGGTGTGTGTGTACACTTGCATGTGTGTGTGTGATCCAGTAGGATCCTAGAGACAACCTGTCATACTGTTTACAAAATTGTGCAGCTGGTTTCGTGCTGACCCTTAGGGTGCGTCTGTTGGGTTTTGTTGGGCTAGAAAAATGAAAATTTTCAGATGGCGTTTTCATTCCTCTGACTGATATTGAGCTGCTTTGGTGTTAAAGGTGTAATGTGTACAGAGTTGTATTTAACAATAATAAAAGTAACTTAAGTTTGCTCTATCAGATTTTAGTTCTGCACAGAGGTTAAGTGGGAAAATGCAGCTGTTGCAAAATGTATATAAATAGTATGTTCATTTTTTTCAGTATATTATCTGATACTGTGTTAGCAGCAGGTCTGCTTAAACCTAGTCTTGTTGTTATTGAGTCATTTCCTCTCCTTTGATAACTAGAACTGAAAGCATTTTTAACATTCTTCTCCTGGAAGAAATGAATTACTTGAAGCATGAAAAGCACACCAGGGTGGTTGTTTATTTAGCAATTATGACTGTAGATTTAAAAACAAGCAAAGAAACAACACCTCAGCAGCTGCCCGTTTCCTTAGTCTCCACTTCAGAGGGGGATGCGAAGAGGTCGGCCCAGCTCCGGTGACCATGAAGGTGGCACAGGAATTACAGTGTGAATGGCTGTGTCAGATGTTTTCGTACCTCAGATTAAAAATATTGCTGAGGTCAGACGCCACAATTTTCATGACTTTCTTCAGAAGTAGCACATTTTCGTGACTTCCGCTGTCCTCTGAAAAACAAAGTTATTTGGAACATGTTCATGCAAAAGTGATTCTGACCAAGTCTAAATCGAGCTTTTCTACTGACATGAAACTGTTGGAAACTGATCTCATTTTATAAGAAATGATTTTCCCCTCAAGGAGGCGTCTGTAATTCCAGAACAGTCCAGACATCAGCTGTACCTCATGCTCAGTAGTTTTTATTTGAGTTTCTTTTGTGAGTTAACTATGGGAGATTTAACCTCTTTTGCCAAAGAGGGAAGTGTGTGTGTTTTTTTAATAGAAAATATGGACCAAAAATTTTTTTCCCTGAAGAATGTATTATAACCCTATTTGTGTGGTTATTACATCCTGTGAAATGTATATATGTTAAAATAATGGGGGTGCTGGAAGGTCATGGCAGACTAGCTGCTGGTTAGTGTGGAGGGGAAATGGTTTACTTTGTAGAGTTTACATGGTTTTATGCGCACACTAATTGTAATAAACTATGCCAAACCAAACTGCCCCTGACTCTCACTAGTCAGCCCTGCTC